CAGGATGGTCTCAATCTCCTGACCTTGTGATCTGCCCACCTCAGCCTCCCAAAGTGCTGGGATTACATGCATGAGCCAATGCACCCGGCCTTCTTTCTCTTTTCTTAAAAAAATATTTTTGGGGCCAGGAGTGGTGGCTCAAGCCTGTAATCCCAGCACTTTGGGAGGCTGAGGCGGATGGATCACCTGAGGTCAGGAGTTCGAGACCAGCCTGGTCAACATGGTGAAACCCCATCTCTACTAAAAATACAGAAATTAGCCGGGCATGGTGGTGGGTGCCTGTAATCCCAGCTAATCGGGAGGCTGAGGCAGAAGAACTGCTTGAATCCAGGAAGCAGAGGTTGAGGTGAGCCGAGATCCCTAACACTGCACTCCAGCCTGGGCAACAAGAGTGAAACTCCGTCAAAAAAAAAAAAAAAAAAAAAGTAAGTTACAAGCCAAAAATACGTTAATCTTGTCTTGTGTATTTACCTACATTGTTATCTTTACCGTGTGGTTTTTGTTTGAATTCTAGTTACTGTCTAGTGCAGCCCAGAGGACTCCCTTTAGCATTTCTCCTAGGGAAGATCCAGATCATGGACGAGCATTTAGCCAAAAGGAAAAAGAGATACCCTCTGAGATCTGGGTTGACCAGATAAAGATGGAAATGAATTTACAGGACCTTCATGGCTCAATTACTTGCTTTTCTTGATGACAGGGACTCTAAGTTCACCTGTTCAGGAGCTAAGGGAAGGGTGCACATAGCATGACTAACTCTATGGAATGTTTGAAGTAGTAATTGAGAGTACAAGAGATGGAGGTGAGACAAGAACAGCACCCATATATACACCTATCCAACTCCATCACCTGGCTAGGGATTCATTCCATGATACTGGATATTGTCCTTCCTAAGCTATTGGAAACAAAGGTTCTGTTGGGTCACTACAGTCTGCAGCGCACCGATTTTCCCTGTGGGGAGCGCTGTGCCAAATGAAGCTGGTCCCAGCAAGCCTTGCCGGTCCCAGCCAGCCTTGCGGCACGACTCAGCTTTTCTCTGTGACATGTCGCGGAGTCGCCGGTAGGGTTCGGTGTGGCGAGGGGGACCTGCTTCTCTCTTTGTGAGAACCAGGGAGTGAGGGAGGAAGGAGGCCAAGGAGGAGGCCAGGACTGAGCAAGGACTAAAGTAAGACTGAAAGGGGAGGTGAGGGGTGGACTGGTTGTCGGCAGCAGCCGGTACCGGAAGTGGCGGCAGCAGCTGAGGCGACGCACCGTGAGGCAGCTGCTTGACTAGGCCACAGCCGCCATGGCGATGAATTTTGGGGACCATGCCAGCGGCTTCCGCCACAATGATGTGATCAGGTTCATTAACAATGAAGTCCTCATGGACGGCAGCGGCCCAGCCTTTTACGTGGCCTTCCGCTCGCGGCCGTGGAACGAGGTAGAGGACAGCCTTCAGGCCATTGTGGCCGACTCTCAGGTGCCGCGCGCCATCAAGAGGGCCTGTACCTGGAGCGCTTTGGCTTTGAGCGTGCGAGTGGCCACGAGGCAGCGGGAGGAGCTGCTGCACCACGTTCGGCGGCTGCAAAGGCATGCGGAGGAGCGCCAGGCGACCTCCTGGGCTCTAACGTCCCAGCTGCAGCAGCTGCGCCTGGAGCATGAGGTGGCGGCAACACAGCTGCACCTCGCGCAGGCTGCCCTGCAGCAGGCGCTGAATGAGCGTGATGGGCTGTACGGGAGGCTGCTCCAGATCGAGAGGTTTCCCCAGGCCGCTCCACTGGCCCATGAAATAATGTCTGGGCCGCAAGCAGAGCAGAATGGGGCTGCGGCATGTCCCCTGGCTACAGAGCAGCAGAGCGATATGGTGGCCATGGGGACACATGCTAATGCCCAGATGCCAACCCCGACAGATGTTCTTTATGTGCCAGGACCTCTGAGTCCCTGGGCCCAGGGCATGCAACCCCCTCTGCCAGTGCCACATCCATTCCCACACCCACCACCATTCCCAATGAAATTCCCATCCTTGCCACCTCTACCACCTGCTGTAGTCACGGGGGCAGAAGCAGCAGCAGTCCCACTTCAGATGCCTCCTACTGAGATCCACCCACCTTGCCCGTGGCCTGCAGTGGGCTTCCAGGAGGAGATGGCCCCTCTGTGGTACCAGAGAAGCTACATCCAGGAGGAAGATTCCAAAATCCTTCAGGGGTCATTCCCCTTAGGAGACAGCAGAAGCCACAGCCAGGGAGAAGGTTCAGAGAGGTCCCAAAGAATGCCCCTCCCCGGGGACAGTGGGTGCCACAACCCGCTGTCAGAGAGTCCCCAGGGGACAGCCCCACTGGGGAGCAGCGGATGCCACTCCCAGGAAGAAGGTACAGAAGGACCCCAGGGGATGGATCCCCTGGGGAACAGAGAGAGACAAAATCAGAAAGAAGGTCCAAAGAGGGCCCGGAGGATGCACACCCTGGTGTTTCGCAGGAGCCACAAATCAGAAGGTCCAGAGGGGCCCCAGGGGACGGTCCCCCAGGGAGACAGCAGAAGCTACAGCCAGGAAGGATGTTCAGATAGGGCCCAGGAGATGGCCACCCTGGTGTTTATCAGGAGGTGCAAACCAGAAGGTCCAAAGAGGCCCCAGTGGACTGTCCCCCTGGGGGACAGCAGAAGTCATATCAAGGAAGAAGGCCCAGAGGGGCCCCAGAGGATTGTCCTCCAGGGAGACAACAGGAGCTATAGCCAGGAAGGAAGCCCAGAGAGGGCCCAGGGGATGGCCACCCTGGTGTTTAGCAGGAGCTGCAAACCAGAAGAAGGTCCAGAGAGGCCCCAGGACACTCCCCTGGGGGACAGCAGAAGTCATATCAAGGAAGAAGGCCCAGAGGGGCCCCAGAGGATTGTCCTCCAGGGAGACAACAGGAGCTATAGCCAGGAAGGAAGCCCAGAGAGGGCCCAGGGGATGGCCACCCTGGTGTTTAGCAGGAGCTGCAAACCAGAAGAAGGTCCAGAGAGGCCCCAGGACACTCCCCTGGGGGACAGCAGAAGTCATATCAAGGAAGAAGGCCCAGAGGGGCCCCAGAGGATTGTCCTCCAGGGAGACAACAGAAGCTATAGCCAGGAAGGAAGCCGAGAGAGGGCCCAGGGGATGGCCACCCTGGTGTTTAGCAGGAGCTGCAAACCAGAAGAAGGTCCAGAGAGGCCCCAGGGCACTCCCCTGGGGGACAGCAGGAGCCATGGTGTCAGAGAAAGCCCAAAGAAATGGCAACCTCAGAGGCAGAAGGCCAAGAAACCAAAAGTGAATAAAGTCTCGGGATCCCAGCAGCAGGAGAAGCCTGCCTCATTTCCAGTTCCAGTGAATTGGAAATGCCCATGGTGTAAAGCCATTAATTTTTCATGGCGTACGGCCTGCTATAAATGCAAGAAAGCCTGTGTGCCATTTGAGAGTGGAGGACAAACTCAGTGATTTCAGGAAGGTAAGTAAGAATGGACACACTTCAAAGAGAAAGCAATTTCCTAAGACCCTCTTCTGATTAAAGTATAACTTATTTACTTCACAGAAAAATTGAACCCCAAATTATGGAGAAAATTAAATAAAATAATTTATTATCCCATTACCCAAATTAGCCATTTTAAAAGTTGTTTTGGATACACATACATACAAATATATATGCATTTATATTCTCATGTTATTCATTTACTTGAACAGAGATGGACTACTTTTGATTTCTCCTGATTGCATTTAAATTTTGCAGGTGGTGGATTCTGGATGGCCGATGCTGATTGGTTAATACCCTGGAGAAGCTGAAGTCATGAAGCCTTTTCTTTTCCTTTTTGTTTCACTCCTTTTCCTGAAAAAGCCATGTATGTGGCTGGGAGCAGTTGTGTGATTTTAGAGTTAGAAGATATGTTGAATTTTAGGAACAGTACTTTTCCTTGAAAATGCTGTTATTCCTTTGGAAACAAATTTTAGAATCACCACACTTCCTTGAAAATGCTATTATTCCTTTTGAAACTACTGCAATCTTCATGTTTTCTTCATTTTGCTTTGTTGGTTTTATAGGTGAGGTTCTGTTTTTGTATCTCAGCCCCACCAAACTTGCTTGTTGCTGAAGAAGCTGAACCTGTTCCATTAGAAGATCTTCCAAAGCCAAAAGAAAGTGAGACTGACTGCAGACTTACTGGCTGCAGCAGAGAGGAGTAAGAGGAAGTCAGAGAAGAAGAGATGATTTGACACTCATTGGGGGAAAAGGAAGAGCAGAATTGTTTTGTTAGAATTGAATTTTTCCACTGGGACAAGGAATTAACTTGGAAGAGTTTGGGGGGTTGTGTTCAATTCTGTAGATGGTAGCAACTTTGATGAATTTCGTTTAGTTTGTTAAATAGTTATTGTCTAATATGTGTTAGGAGCTAGACTTATAGGTTATTATTTGGTGCACACATCATAATCCTTGTTGCTGAGTTGGTTAGAAGATAGGAGAGAGCATAATTTGGGATACAAATTAGATCAGGGGTATCTTCTTTGCCTTGCATGTAGTGTTGCCTTAGGTAAAACCAATTTAAATAACATCTAGATCCATTTTTGCAGTTTTGTGGGCAATGTGAAAGAGACTTGCATGAAAGGTCTTGAGTAACCAAACTGCTAGTCTCATTGGTTTGCAGGTGAGACAAATAAGCAGTGGCAAAGTTCAGGAAAGTGGTCTTACAGAAGTGCAGGCAGGGCTTTTCTGATTGTCTGCTGATTTCCTCCTTTGAGAGGGACAGATATTTTCCTGGCTGCCAGTAAGCCTGCCTGAAAGACCACTGGGGTGTCTTGAAGAAAGACAGTGCTCTGAGGAGTATTCACTACACACTCCAGCCCTCAGCCTCGGGCTGCCCCCATTCCAAGTCCCTTTCTAGTCAATAGGTGGATGAAGAACAAAATGGATTTCAAGGACAGACAGACAGACATAAGGGCTGTGGGCTATGGATGGTGTTTCTCTTGAGAGGACTAATTGGGTTAAAAATAAAACTGGACAGGGGCGAGCACTCTTGGGAATGCCCCTGGACCCTTCCTCTTTGGCGTGTTCTCTGCAGGCTCCCCCAAGGCAGCTGCTGCAAGGCAAGGAGGGATCCAGGGTAGAGCTCAGGGATGGTGGGTTAGATCTGCCTCCAGTCCAAGCTAAAGATGTCTTCAAGTTTCCCTGTAAGATCCCGCCCAGCTCACCAAAATCAACCTTTGTCAGGGGTTTTCTGATCCTAACTAGTAATAAAGAGTGTGCACTGGACTGCTGTGTCTTCTGTGTAGTGTGTATCTCAG